CTCCCAGAAACAGACTAGAGCATCAGGATGTGCGCCGCCTGGGGTCCCACAGAGTGGTGCCCCCTTTTAGTGTCTTCTAGGCCCCTTAGTGACAGACTACAGAAAATACCTCTCAGGTCACAGGTCACCCCTCTTTGGTGAAGAGTCCATAGAATTCTCTGCTGCGCTTTGCAAGCACTTTCTCTTCTGCACGTTTGGAACCTACCCCGGCCTGTCGTGTCTTTCTCCTGGCCTCCTCGCGAGCCGAACCTACTGTCCGGTCCCGGGACCCCCTGCCCAGGGTCAGAGGGGCGCCTACCTAGCTCACGGTCTTGGGCCGGAGGGAATGGAGGAGGGAGCGGGGTCGACCGCTCAGCTGTCCGCCCAGTTTCGGAGGCGGCCACGCGAGGATCAACTGTGCAACGGGTGGGGCCGCGGCTGACCGTGGTGGTCGCGGGGGCTGAGGGCCAGAGGCTGCGGGGGGGGGGCGGCGGGATGAGCTAGGCGTCGGCGGTTGAGTCGGGCGCGGAGTCGGGGGCAGGGGGAGCGGGCGTGGAGGGTGCGCACGAGGTCGAGGCGAGTCCGCGGGGGAGGCGGGCAGAGCCTGAGCTCAGGTCTTTCTGCGTCTGGCGGAACGGGCCTGGGAGGGAGGTTTTGCCAGATACCAGGTGGACTAGGGTGAGCGCCCGAGGGCCGGGACGCACGCACGGGCCGGGTAGGATGGCGCTGGCGTCGATGCCCGCGCGCTTCAGGGCCTGGTCTGGCCGCCCCTCCATCCTTGTCGGTTTCTCGGGTCGCGGACCCCGCGCGGCGCCGGGCGATGCTGGCCTGCCCGTGGCCACCACCTCGCTTCATTCCCGTCTCTTTGGGCCGCCGCATTCGTCCACGTGCCCGTCTCTCCCTGCGCAAAATTCCAAGATGAGCAAATACTGGGCTCACGGTGGAGCGCCGCGGGGGCCCCCCTGAGCCGGGGCGGGTCGGGGGCGGGACCAGGGTCCGGCCGGGGCGTGCCCGAGGGGAGGGACTCCCCGGCTTGCGACCCGGCGTTGTCCGCGGTGCTCAGCGCCCGCCCGGGCGCGCCATGGGGAACCGCAGCACCGCGGACGCGGACGGGCTGCTGGCTGGGCGCGGGCCGGCCGCGGGGGCATCTGCGGGGGCATCTGCGGGGCTGGCTGGGCAGGGCGCGGCGGCGCTGGTGGGGGGCGTGCTGCTCATCGGCGCGGTGCTCGCGGGGAACTCGCTCGTGTGCGTGAGCGTGGCCACCGAGCGCGCCCTGCAGACGCCCACCAACTCCTTCATCGTGAGCCTGGCGGCCGCCGACCTCCTCCTCGCTCTCCTGGTGCTGCCGCTCTTCGTCTACTCCGAGGTGAGCCGCGTCCGGCCGCACGAGCATCCTCAGAAACCTCAGGGCCTGTGGTGTCGCCGCGCAGGTCCAGGGTGGCGCGTGGCTGCTGAGCCCCCGCCTGTGCGACGCCCTCATGGCCATGGACGTCATGCTGTGCACCGCCTCCATCTTCAACCTGTGCGCCATCAGCGTGGACAGGTGCGCCGCCCTCCCCGCCCGCGCCCCGGCGCGCTGTCCGGCGCCCCCTCGGCGCTCCCCGCAGGTTCGTGGCCGTGGCCGTGCCGCTGCGCTACAACCGGCAGGGTGGGAGCCGCCGGCAGCTGCTGCTCATCGGCGCCACGTGGCTGCTGTCCGCGGCGGTGGCGGCGCCCGTACTGTGCGGCCTCAACGACGTGCGCGGCCGCGACCCCGCCGTGTGCCGCCTGGAGGACCGCGACTACGTGGTCTACTCGTCCGTGTGCTCCTTCTTCCTACCCTGCCCGCTCATGCTGCTGCTCTACTGGGCCACGTTCCGCGGCCTGCAGCGCTGGGAGGTGGCACGTCGCGCCAAGCTGCACGGCCGCGCGCCCCGCCGACCCAGCGGCCCTGGCCCGCCTTCCCCCACGCCACCCGCGCCCCGCCTCCCCCAGGACCCCTGCGGCCCCGACTGTGCGCCCCCCGCGCCCGGCCTTCCCCGGGGTCCCTGCGGCCCCGACTGTGCGCCCGCCGCGCCCAGCCTCCCCCAGGACCCCTGCGGCCCCGACTGTGCGCCCCCCGCGCCCGGCCTCCCCCCGGACCCCTGCGGCTCCAACTGTGCTCCCCCCGACGCCGTCAGAGCCGCCGCGCTCCCACCCCAGACTCCACCGCAGACCCGCAGGAGGCGGCGTGCCAAGATCACCGGCCGGGAGCGCAAGGCCATGAGGGTCCTGCCGGTGGTGGTCGGTGGGTTCCTGTCCTGAGGGGCGGGGAGGAGAGGGGGCGCTAACGCGGCTCTCGGCGCCCCCAGGGGCCTTCCTGCTGTGCTGGACGCCCTTCTTCGTGGTGCACATCACGCAGGCGCTGTGTCCTGCCTGCTCCGTGCCCCCGCGGCTGGTCAGCGCCGTCACCTGGCTGGGCTACGTCAACAGCGCCCTCAACCCCGTCATCTACACTGTCTTCAACGCCGAGTTCCGCAACGTCTTCCGCAAGGCCCTGCGTGCCTGCTGCTGAGCCGGGCACCCCCGGACGCCCCCCGGCCTGATGGCCAGGCCTCAGGGACCAAGGAGATGGGGAGGGCGCTTTTGTACGTTAATTAAACAAATTCCTTCCCAAACTCAGCTGTGAAGGCTCCTGGGGGCTGATGGG